GTAATGGATTATCATGGGCTCAGGTCCCCTTCAGCTCTGAAACAGGTATTCTATGGCTCTAAGTAAACACGGCAAGAGACAGGTTATTTCTTTGGTAAGATCAGTTGTATTTCCCAGAGAATAAAACGGGCAACAAACCATTTATCGATATGTGAGTCTTCCCCCTAGGCCCTAGCTATTTGGGGTTGGATAAAGAAAAAGAGGGTTTGCTTCCTTTTTGGCGGGTCCTCCAATGACAGGGCTCCTGGCCCGCTGCGGGTCCAACTCCCACCTCTCGTGGCTCCCCCGAGGCCGAGCGAGGCTCCGTGCGAGGACAGCCCCTCAACCGCACTCCCCAGAGGGAGCGCTGGGACTCGCGGAGGAGATTAGTCCCCGGTCATAAACAACCTCTCACTTCCCCTCCCCCGCCCGCGCCCGCTCGCGCCGGGGCGGCGCGCCGGGGCGGCCCTCCGAGGCCCAGGAACCTCCTCCGGCGCCCGCGAGGCCCCGAGTCCTCCTCCGGAGGGCGGCTGCGGGCCTGCCCTCTTCTCCTAACCAGGTGTTTGTCCACTTTACTCAACCCTTCTTACTCGTCCACGCTACGGCCACCTCACAGGGGCGGCTGACGCCAGCCCCTTTTTCCCTCCCCTCGACCCCTATCACCTCCAACAGCCAAGGAGAGGCCGGCGGCCCTGACGCGCAGGCTCACCGCCGCGGCCGCCCCGCGCGCGCGGACGCGGCCCCCGCCCCCACCTCGCGGTCCTTCCGCAGTCCGGCCCCGCCCCTTCCCGAAGCCCGCCTCCGGGTCGGCCCGCCCGCCCGCTCGCGCGCACCCGACGCCCCGCCTCTGCGCGTGCTCAATAACTGTCCCCGGAGCCGGCCTACAAGCTTCCCCCGCCCCTGAGCTGTTTAAATATGCTAATGAAAGGATAGGGCCTGACCAGTAGAACGGCGAGGCGGTGTATCACGTGGCTCGGGGACGTGTCAGGGGCGGAGCCTCCGCAGCCCCTGCCCGAGTTAAAACCGGAGTGTGAGAGAGAAAAGCGCTTCAGTAGCGAGAGGGGCTGAGAAAGTGGTGACACCGCCGGGGTGCGGAGGGAGTCCCTGAAACTTCTCCCAACAGCCCCAGGGCCAATCTTCCCTCAGCCCACTCCCCTCTTCGCCAGCTCCCAGGTCCCCACTCCTGTACCGGGGGTGGGGTGGGGAGCCAGGCCCGTCTCCCGCTGGGACACACACAGGGGCCGGGAGCGGGGACGGGACCCCCGAGGCGGGGGGGACGAACCGACAGACAGACGGCTGGGCGCCCGCCCCAGCGGGCAGGCAGGCAGGAGGAGGCGGAGGCGGGGGTACGACGGGGAGCACTGGGTCTGGGGAGTTTCCTCTCAACTATCGGGGGAGAAACTCCCCGCAGCCGGAGGAAAGACCCAGACAGTGTTTTCCTCCCGGGGGCCGTGCTCCCCCGCCCCGCGTAGCGGCGGTCGCCGCCACCGGCGCCTCCACCTCTACCATCTCCTCTTTCTCCACCACCTCGGGCCCCGGTGTCCCCGGCCAGCACTATGCCCATCTTACTGTTCCTGATAGACACGTCTGCCTCTATGAACCAGCGCAGCCATCTGGGCACCACCTACCTGGACACGGCCAAAGGCGCGGTAGAGACCTTCATGAAGGTACCGACTGACCGAGCCCGGGCGGCGACCCCTCGCCCGCCCTGTTCCTCCTCCCGTCCCGCAGCTCCGTGCCCGGGACCCTGCCAGCAGAGGAGACAGGTATATGCTGGTCACTTTCGAAGAGCCGCCCTATGCTATCAAGGTAACAGCCCTCGCCCTCCCCCTTTCCTCCCTGAAAAAAAAAAATCTTACATTTTTCTTTTCAGGCTGGATGGAAAGAAAACCATGCAACGTTTATGAATGAATTGAAAAACCTTCAGGCTGAAGGACTTACGACTCTTGGCCAATCCCTAAGGACAGCTTTTGATTTATTAAATTTAAATAGATTAGTAACTGGCATAGACAACTATGGGCAGGTAGGTTGAATAATAAGGTGGCAAAATAGTTGATTTTTCATTTTGTGGAAAAACACAGTCCAGTCCAAAAACTACATAACATGAAATGCAAGTATAAAACATTCCAAATTAAAATAGAATATGCACATTGTTCAAAGGCAAAACTCTTACCCTACTATATATATTTTACATCCCTCATTTTTTCCCCCTCTAAAATGCATTGGTATTCAGGATTAGAATCTGAAACTTTTGCTATAAAGTTGACATACATTGGTTTTAATCCCTTGAAAGTTCAGTAAAGACCTAAAAGGAAAAGCATCCTACCACACCACACTCATGTTGTATGTGCAACTATTATAGTGGCTTAGAGACACTAGTTCGTGTTCTTCGTTTCTATATTAGTAAAGATGTTAGAGGAAATTAATCTGTTTGTTGCATCAGGGTTTAATGTGACCATGTTGTATAACTATTCTGAAAGGTAAGAAGTTTTTCACTGGAGTACAGTCACTGGCTGAGAACATTTAAGTTTTCTTTTGAAGCATACACAGTTAACAACTATTGCAGGAAGAACTCTGAATTAAATTTCAGGCCCAGAGTTTTGATTTAAACTCCAAACCCTTGGAAAAAAAGACTGCTGGAAAATATGAAAGAACCCTTCGTTTCTTAACCCCCACAAGTCCTTTTATTGCACTTACTTTCATGTATTTGAGGATGAGAGGAGCTTTAAATCAACAATAATTCACTAAGGAATAATGCAAGGTGGTCTATTGTAACATTTTATGATATTATTGCCCTGGAAATAAAAGATACTGAACAATGTATAATGTTACATGTAACAAAGGAATATTATTTCCAAGGAGCTCAGTTCTTATGTTGTAGTGAAAAGCACTATTCCTAATTATATATTGGGTATATGTTGTATTTTCCCAAGTCCCACAGTCCCTAGTTTTGTGAGTTTCGTACATTTCAGGGAAATTCTTTCTGTGACTACAACTTTTATTTGCTTCCTATTGAAGGAAATTGACTTGTTTCTGTTTTAGGAAATTTTAAGCTTCTTAGGGATAACTTCAGTGCTTAAGTGTCTTTGGAAATAACTGAATTTAGTTCTATAACATTTAAAATGTACACTGAAATTCAGAGTGAGCTTACCAAATTGAACTTCCAACGTTTAGTTAGGTAAATATGTACTTTCTTACCACATTAATACTTTTATGTTTTTCCCATCTCTGCTGCTTTTATTTTGCAACTTTTAATAATTTAGGTAGATTTGCAATGAACTTTTTGGTTTGTTTCTGTAAAATAGTAGTGGATTTCCTTCTCTTTTATATTCCTTTGTGATATGTAGTGCAACACAGTCTTACTGCTTAAGGTTTTCATCCTTACCTCTTTGAGTTCAAAGAGATATTTAAAACTTGCCATTATTTGGTTACCTTTATTTGGTTGTCATGTTGTTAGTGTATGGCAGAACTATTAGTTTCCTCTTTTTCTGCATCACATTTCATAAGTGGTCAAGGCATTTGGACATATTCACCTCCTATTACCTATTAAAAATACTTCTTAAAGATTGCTTCCTTCGAAAAACTGCTTGTCATGGAGAGGCTGAGGACATTTGTAATTTAAACCTGTATTTTCCTTTTCCCAGTTGATATCTGCCCCCAGAGAACACTTTAGTTCTTGTCTATAAGGCTTACCAAAAGTTTGCGGGAAAGGTGGTCCTGTGCTGTTACCACTTTGACCAAGAGAAGAACCTGGAGATTGGGATGTTTTTGCATGTCAGGATTTATTAATTCAATAACAGAGAGGGATGATGCTTCTCACTTATTCTGATGAATCAGCAAAGATTGCAAAGCATAATATTAATGCTTATGTCTTGAATTGGCACATTAAAAATGACACTAGCATTAAAATAAGCCACTGTTTTCAAATGAAAATGATAATTTGAGTAAAGAGTATTGAATTGGAAGAAAACATTCTTCCAGAAGATTTTTTTCATCATAAAACTATCTGATTTAAACATTTCATGTTTTCTATTCACAACAAGGATAAATGATTAGGAATTTTGGATGTCTCAAATATTTAATACTGAATATTGTTCATGTGTTTTCTTCTTTGTAAAAGTACTTTGTATCTGCCTGTTTGCTGTGGAATACTTTTATTTTGTAACTTCAATGTCTTTACATAAGTATTTCCCCTTTCCTGCTCTATACTAGGATCTGTGGTGTTCACAGTACTAAATACTTGTATGTAACGTTAGTAGTTGAAGGAAATGAGAAAAGATTAGGTGGAAGATAGAACGTATATATTTTATAGAACATCTAAAAACTTTAATGTTCTGAATTACTTTCTTAAATGTCTGGGTTAATATATATATTTGTATATTTATGTAGATATCCACCATTCTCCCACATATATGCACATATATGATTTTTCATAACTAATTACAAGACTATTAAATCTATATTGCATTTGTTAACTTAGTTAACATACCTACAGATAAAACATCTTTGAATTATTAGCTAGGATGCTATCAGAATTTGCAGGGCATTAGTAAGGTTAAGTAACTGAGAAAAAAGAATGGTTCTTAGTGAATGTTTTCCTCAAGCACTTTGGGTATCCCACTAAAAAATTCCATGCCTACAGACATTGTTATAAATATTTAATTTTGATAATCAGTACCATTTACTGATATTTCTACAGTAATGGAGCAATGTATAGCCTTTAGTCAATCTTTTCCTTTATAGCAGTACTTTAAGTTGCATATCATTGCAGATAAATTTGATACATAAGTTTTTCACGTGTGTTCAACAGAGTTTCAAATAATGCTGATCCTTTGAGACCTGCTGAAAGTCTGAAGCAGCCTTAATATCTAAAATTAGGAAATGTATAAAATGTGAGAGGTCTGATTAAAGTTTTATATGTAGATGAGTTAATTTTCTTATTGTTACAGGTCATCCTGTTTTCCATCAATATATATGTATATTTTTTTTGAGACAGAGTTTCTCTCTTGTTGCCGAGGCTGGAGTGCAGTGGCGCGATCTCGGCTCACCGCAGCCTCCTCCTCCTGGGTTCAAGCCATTCTCATGCTTCAGCCTCCTGAGCAGCTGGGATTACAGGCTTGAGCCACCATGCCTGGTTAATTTTGTATTTTTAGTAGAGACTGGGTTTCTCTATGTTGGTCAGGCTGGTCTCGAACTCCTGAACTCAGGTGATCTGCCCACCTTGGCCTCCCAAAGTGCTAGGATTACAGGCGTGAGCCACAGCACCCGGCCCGATATTTTCAACATTGTCTTTTTTTTTTTTTTTTTTTTTTTTCAGTAAATTATGTTAGTTAAGATTAGCCAATATATCTTTACTCTGGCCTGCAAGTCCGTTTTTGTTACTGACCTGATTCCACACCCCTGCTACCTGAAGTATGTTAGTACTGATTAAATTGTTCCAGGAGTTAGAATGGCACCTTTCCTACTATGTGCCCTTGGTGAAGACAATCCTTGACAGATATCTTAAAAGGAGATAAAATATGTGCTTAATTTTTTGAGGATTTTCTATGGTGAATGTTTACCTCATTGAAAAATGGTGGCTTTCGTACAATATCAAATTTAATGATTCTCAGGGAAAAGAATTTTAACCAATTTTATTTTTGAGCATAAAGGTCTATTTTGTAAACTTAGGAGATAATACAGTTATAGTTCTAATACTACTTTTTTTTCCCTTTACCTAAATAGTACCCATTTAATAGGTAGTGTGAAATACAGGCTTCTTTTTGAAGGCTGGCAGGTGAAGTAGTGAGAACTCCATTTCCATTTGGGTGCTTGGTTTCTCTTAGATTATCAACAAATGTATGAATAAGAGTTTGATATTTATTAAGCTATAGACATCTTTTCAAATGAAAGTAAGTTAATTACTATACCTGAAATACTGCTGTGTTGAATATAAACTGGAAACACAATGATGAATAGTATTTTGTAAATTTTTTAATTCCTTTAATTAAAATTTTTTTTTAAATTGTGGTAAGAAACACCTAACAAAATTTACCATCTTAACCATCTTTAAGTGTGCAGTTCAGTAGTGTTAAGTATATTCATATTGCTGTGCAACCAATATCCAGAACTTTTTTATCTTGCAAAATTGAAACTCTATATCAAGTAACTCCCAGTCCCTGGAAACCTCTATTCTACTTTCTGTTTTTATGAATTTGTCTACTCTGGATATCACAGTTAAGTGAAATCATACAGTATTTGCCTTTTTAGATGGGCTCATTTCACTTAGCATAATGTTCTCAACATTCATTTATATTTTAGCATGTCAGGATTTTTTCATCCTTTTTAAGGCTGAATAATACTCTATTGTATGTACCACATTTTGCTTATCCACATATCCATTGATAGTCACTTGGGTTGCTTCCACTTCTTGGCTGTTGTGAATAATGCTGCAATGAACATGGTTGTGTAAGTAACTTTTTGAGATCCTGCTTCCAGTTCTTTTGGATATATACCCTGAAATGAAATGACAGGATCATATTGTAATTCCATTTTAAATTTTTTGAGGAAGTACCATACTGTTTTTCATAGCAGTTGTACCATTTTACGTTCCTACCAACAGTGCACGAGGGTTACACTTTCTTTATATCTTCACTAACACAATTTTCTGTTTTACTTTGACATTAGCCATCCTATTGGGTGTGAGGTCGTATCTCATTGTGGTTTTTATTTACATTTTCCTAATAATTATTTATGTTAAGCATCAACATACGCTTGTTGGCCATTTGTACACTGTCTTTCGAGAAATGTTCATTCAAGTCCTTTGCCCGTTTTAAAATTGTTTTTTGTTGTTGAGCTTTAGGATTTCTTTATATTTTCTGGATATTAATCCCTTATCAGATAAATGATTTGCAAATATTTTCTCCCATTATGTAGTTTGCTTTTATACTCTGTTGTTTCTTCAGTGCACAAAATTTTTATTTTTGTATGGTCCAGTTACATATTTTTACTTTTATTGCCTGTGCCTTTGGTGTCATCCACAAAATCATTGCTAAATCCAATGTCACTGAAGCTTTTCTCCTGTGTTTTAAGAGTTTTATAGCTTTAGATCTTCTGTTTAGATCTTTAATCTATTTTGAATTAATTTTTGTATATGGTATAAGGTAAGGGTCCAACTTCATTCTTTTGCATGTGGATATCCAGTTTTTCCACCACCATGTTGAAGAGACTTGCCCTTTCCCATTTGAATGGTCTCTGCAAATCCCTGAACTTTTGAGCCTCAATAATTTTTGTTGGTGGAGAGGGCACTCTCCTGTCAAACTTGCTTAAATGTTTTTTCCCCATCTTTATTGTGTAAAAGAAGAGCAGTGGCTAGAAATGTGAGAATTGGAATCCCAATCTTGGCCTCGCCATTGAATTATTATGTAACATTGAGCATTCACATTACTATTTTGAGCCTCTGCTACTTCTTATTCCAAGTTGGCAATAATGAAGCCATTGTACCTTTAATATAGAATTGTTGAGAGGTTTAAATGGGATGATATATTTAAAATGTACCTTATTAGGATGTCTCACTAGACAAAAGCATCCTTTTCCTCCAAAAGATTAGTATGTTTACCTCTAGTTTTCTATTTTTTTCAGCTTTAATTTTGAAATTAAAATTATAAAAATCTTCAAAGCTGATTATTACATGCTTTAAACATCTATTAGTATCACGAAGTATATGTTTTTCTTTGGGCTTTGTATTGTATCCCAGAAAAGCAGGTGTGAAAGAAAATTAATATAACTTGGCCAAAGTTGTCTCAGTGGCATTTAATAAGCATAGGATGATGTTTTTAAAGAAGTGTTAAAACAATTTAAATAATTTAGCAGATAAGTCAGAAAGTCATTCTTTTGCAAGAATACTTATGTGAAAAAAGCACATGCCTTAGGATTCTTTCAAATAGGGAGCTCCCCCTAGTGCGTTTTAGATGAGATTTACACAAGTTTGATTTGCAGGGAACCTTTTAGGAGCACATATGTTGGGTAAATCAAGGGATAGTTTAATAAGATTTAACTGAGCTCAAAGTAGTACAAAATGGATATGATTTATTTCCTATAGAGCATTAATTTAATGGTGGTATAATTTAAATGAGAAGGAATATCCCCAAACCCAGATTTTATTTTCTTTTAAAACATTTGCAAAATATTTCTTCAGAATTTTATACTCTAAAACTGTTTTCTAAAAGAAAAAATTCTCCAGTCATGATCTGAAAAAAAAAAAAAAAAGAAAAATGAAAAACACTATCCTAAGGATGTTATTGCATTCTTTTTTTTTTTGGGATAGAGTTTCACTCTTGTTGCCCAGGCTGGAGTGCAATGGCGTGATCTTGGCTCACTGCAACCTCTGCCTCCCGGGTTCAAGCCATTCTCCTGCTTCAGCCTCCTGAGTAGCTGGGATTACAGGCTCCCGCCACCACCCTCGGCTAATTTTTGTATTTTTGGTAGAGACGGGGTTTCGCCATGTTGGCCAGGCTGGTCTGAAACTCCTGACCTCAGGTGATCCGCCCACCTCGGCCTCCCAAAGTGCTGGGATTTACAGGCGTGAGCCACCGCCCCTGGCCATTATTGCATTCTTAATTAGAAATTGTTCAAAACAAATCTTAAATACAAAAGTCAAAAATAGGCCGGGTGCCATGGCTCACACCTGTAATCCCAACACTTTGGGAGGCTAAAGCAGGTGGATCACTTGAGGTCAGGAGTTTGAGACCAGCCTAGACAATGTGGTGAAACCCCATCTCTACTAAAAAAAAAAAAAAAAAAAAAAAAAAAAAAAATTAGCTGGGGGGTGGTGGCATGTGCCTGTAGTCCTAGCTACTCAGGACTCCTGGAGTCCTGGTTGGAGGATTGCTTGAACCCCGGAGGTGGAGGTTGCAGTGAGCTGAGATGGTGCCACTGCACTCCAACTTGGGCAATAGGCTGTCTCAAAAAAACAAAACAAAACAAAAACAAACAAAAAACCAAATAATATATTCTACTTTAAAGAGCATTTTACTTTCTTTCGATATAGGAGAATATCGATAATTATGTATTATATACAGCTGGAAATTAAAAGATCAGGAACAAATCTAATATTTGACATCATTGGACTTATTTGTGTATTTTGAATTAAGGTCATTTGTGGTCAAAATTAGTTAAAAGGATTGTTTATTTAGTCATGTTCATGTCATAGATTTCTACAAAGAGATTATATAGTATTTTATAGCTTGAAATGTTTCTCAAATATATAAAATGATTTTTGGCCATAATAACCTTGACTCAGATTTATACTCTACAATTAAATTAGTCTTGGTGGACTTTTCTTGTTTTTTGGGGCTTTTTAATTTTAAAAATGTTTAGATACAAAGTCTCTCTGTGTTACCCAGGCTGGTCTTGAACTCCTGGGCTCAAGCAGTCTTTCCACCACGCCTTCGGAGTAGCTGGGACTGCAGGCTCTTGCCATTGTACTCAGCTTAAAAAAGTAATTTCCTTATATAAACTTTATTTTTGTTTAGTCTTACTATTAGTCTATAAAAGTTTACCATGGTTGCCAGACTTTAAACAAAATACTAAATTTTTAAAAAATTTTGTTTTGGTTTGTATTTTCTGATCTCTAACATTTTTATTGAGATGTAACTTAAATAAACAAATCTGAAGTGTGAAGCTTAGTGAATTTTAAAATATACACTCTTAAAAAAATTGAACATTTGCATCTACTGACAAGTTTTCATTAAACTTTCTGTGTTTTATTATTATTTTCATAGGGCTTTAGAATGGAAGTGATTTTAGAAGTTTACTCAATTTTCCTCATTTTGTAGGTGAAGAAAAGGCATAGAAAGGTTCAGAGGCTTAATTTCTTCACATTTATGAAATATTTTTAAAAATTGTAATTGGTGATAGAACAGTTATGGAGATTTTATTAAGGATTTGTATATTATTTAATAACATTTTATTTAAATGTATAAGCAGTGGATCTGAGTTGCTTTCTTCAGTTTTGTGTATAGTTCTGTAATGCAGTATGATTTCTTTCAGTTCTTGTTTGAAAGCTAAGCTTTTCATTTTGTCTCTGTTACATTTAGTCTTTCTTGTAACATTCTATCTAAATACTGTTTGTTACAAAATTAGCTTTAGTTGGATTCCTTCCTCCCTTTGTTTGGCAGAAAGTAAATGAATTTAGGGCAGCGGTCCCCAGCCTCTTTGGCACCAGGCTGGTTTTGTGGAAGACAGTTTTTCCATGGATTGGTAGAGGTGGTTGGGATGGTTTCAGATGAAACTTTTCCACCTCAGGTCATCAGGCGTTAGAGTCTCATAGGAGCGCATAACCTAGACCCCTTGCATGCACAGTTCACAACAGGGTTTGTGCTCCTATGAGAATCTAATGCTGCTGCTGATCTAACAGGAGGCGGAGCCCCAACGGTAATGCTCACTTGCCCACTGCTCACCTTCTGCTGTGCCACCCATTCCTGATGGGGTCCAGGGGTTGGGGACCCCGATCTAGGGGATAAACCAGGAAAGACTTCTTAGAGGTAGTAGCATCTGAAGAATAAAAGTTTACTGAGAACCCAGAACCCTTGCAGGTTAGGGGGCAATGCAGAGTGAAGATCATGATCAATGGCCAGATGCGATGGTTCATGCCTAGTAATCCCAGCACTTTGGGAGGCTGAGGTGGGTGGATCACCTGAGGTCAGATGTTCGAGACCAGCCTGGCCAACATGGTGAAACTAAAAATACAAAAATTAGCTGGGCATGGTGGCGGGCGCCTGTAATCCCAGCTACAGGCACCCTCAGGAAGCTGAGGCAGGAAAATCGCTTGAACCCAGGAGGCAAAGGTTGCAGTGAGCTGAGATTGCGCCATTGCACTCCAGCCTGGGCGACAAGAACGAAACTTCATCTCAAAAAAAAAAAAAAATCATGGTCAAAAACATAGGAGAGGCTGTCCCTGTGGCTCACACCTGTAATCCCAGCACTTTGGGAGGTTGAAGAGGGAGGATCACTAGAGGCCAGGAGTTCAAGACCAGCCTGGCCAACCTGGTAAAACTCCATCTCTGCCAAAAACACAAATATTAGCCAGGCATGGTGGTGCACGCCTGCAATCCCAGCTACTCAGGTGGCTGAGGCAGGAGAGTCACTTGAACCTAGGAGGTGGAGGTTGCTGTGAGCCAAGATTGTGCGACTGCACTCCAGCCTGGGTGACAGAGTGGGAATCTGTCTCAAAAAAAAAAAAAAGGCTGGAGGTGGGGAGGCCTGGGGACGTATGGGATAGTTGACAGGATTTTATACTGTAATTACTTTAAGGCCTAGATTCTAATAACATACATAAGTATTTAATGGCACTTTTTGGTTTTGTGCTTCATACTTTAAGTTTCTGATGTGTAGCTAGTTAATATAGAGCTATTAACCTTGTTCATTAGTCAATTTTTCCAATGTAGTATGCCAACCAGTATTAGGGTTACATTTATAACTTTTTTCCTGGAGAGTTGATGAGTTAACTACCATATTTTCATTTAACTTAAGGTAGTTTTGAAAATTTCTAAGCATTATATCTTAAGATTCAGAAAAATAAGACCAGATCCACTTATGAATTTCCATTCCACTCGTGACCTGACAAGTCGTATAACCTCTCAGCCTCACTTTCCCCATTAGACAAATAGAATGAAAAGACCTATCTTGCAGAACTGTGATAAAGATTAAGGAATGTACAACATAATTTATTATTGTAACACAACCTATTAATCATTTTTATGTATTTTCTCTTATTTGAATTTTAAAAATTGAAATTATGGGGTACTAGAGGTTTTTTTAATCTTGCTTTTTTCAGAACAAGCAGCATGGTGGTATGGAAAGAACTGCTGTATTAGAACTGGCTGTGCCTGGTTCTGTCACTCACTAGCTTATATTGTATTGAAAAGTCCCTTAATCTCTCTGAGCATCAAGTTTCTCATCCATAGAATTGTGATTATACCAATGCTTAAATTTTGTGAGGATTAGAAGTAATATTTGTTAATCATCTAGCAAAAGTGCCTGCCTGGCATATGGTAGGGGCTCATTTATGATGATGATCATCATCTCCAGTATTACGGTAAACACTTAACAGGATAAAAGCTTTTTAGTCTGAAACCTTTGACAAAAACAGAATTAAGGTTGTTCCATAACCTATCATACAGTTATGTATCGCTTAACAATGGAGATAGGTTCTGAGAACTGCACCATTAGGCAGATCTGTTGTGGGAACATCATAGAGTATACCTACAGAAACCTAGATGGGATAGATGACTATACCCCTAGGCTATATGGTATATGACCCATTGCTCCTAGGCTATACATCTACCTGTATAGCATGTAACTGTACTGATTGCTCTAGGCAGTTTTAACACTTACAAGCATTCATGTGTCTAAACAGATATAAACATTGACAAATACAGTAGAAATATGGTATGAAAGATAAAAAATGGTATACCTAGATAGGGCACTTACCATGAATGTAGCTTGAGGACTGGCAGTTGCTCTGGGTGGGTGAGTGAGTTCGTGATGAGTGAAGTGAAGGCCTGGGACAGTACACTGCTGTAGACTTTATAAACTGTACACTTAGGCTACACTAAATTTATTAAAAAATTTTCTCCAATAATAAATTAACCTTAGCTTACTGTAACTTTATAAACTTCTAAAGTTTTAAAACTTTTTAACTCTTTTTAGTAAGATTTAAGATACAAACATAGCTGTATAAAATATTTATATCCTTATTCTGTAAGCTTTTTTCTATTTTTAAAATTGTTATTTTTTTAAAAACTTTTTTTTTTTTTGAGATGGAGTCTTGCTATGTCACCCAGGCTGGAGTGCAGTGGCTCGATCTCTGCTTACTGCAAGCTCTGCCTCCTGGGTTCACGCCATTCTCCCGCCTCAGCCTCCTGAGTATCTGGGACTACTGCCACCACACCTGGCTAATTTTGGTGGTTTTTTTGTATTTTTAGTAGAGACGGGGTTTCACCGTCTTAGCCATCATGCTCTCCTGACCTCCTGATCTCCTGACCTCATGATCCGCCCGCCTCGGCCTCCCAAAGTGCTGGGATTACAGACGTTAGCCACTGCACTGGCCTTTGTTAAAAACTAAGACTTACACTCATTTTTCTAGGCGCACACAGGGTCAGGATCATTAAGATGTCAGGAGGTGATAGGAATTTTTCAGCTGTATTATAATCCTACAGGACCACTGTCATGTATATGGTGGTCTGTCATTGGCCAAAACATTATGTGATGTCTTACTGTACATCCATCATGAGAAGCCATAAGTAGCTATCCAGTTTTTTCTGGCTAAAGTAATTTTCAAAGCAAGAAAGGTTTTAAACTTCTTTGAGAAAATTTAGAGTTTATTTCTAGGACTTTGTATATTTTAGAATTCACGTTGGTGATGGTTGGGATGGGGGTTTAGGGGAGGTGCTCTCCTCCAGAAGAAAAGTCAAGTGTAAAATATATAATTCCTTTTATTTGTCGTGTAGATTTGTGTAGGAAAAGACATAATAGGATAGGCCTAGGAAGAATTTTTTTATATGAAGATTTTTTTTTGAAGGGCATATATAATTGGAAATTGATTATTGGTATATGGAGAGAGAGAATTGTACATGAAAAGTACTATAACTTAAAAAACCTTACAGTTAAGAGGATTAGTTGTAACCAAAGGACAAATTTATGTCAGTCTAGTGATTAGTCCTATCAAAAATTATTCTAGCTTTCATATAACCTGTTTTTTATTGCCTGTTTTATCTGTGACATGTTGACATCTTCCTTCTATTAGTTTTTGCCCAAATGAGGTGTGGGACTCCTAGTGAAGGTCCTTGGAAGGATTATATTTTCTATAAAACTTTATTAGGGACATGATAACAGTTCTGAATATGTGAGAAAAAGTAATTGTATACTATTAGGTGATGCAGTTTGTAGCTAGGAAATGACAGAGTTGATGCTGGTGTGTCAGAGTAAAACTTTCCCTTTGTCTTAAAGCGAGTGAACCTTGTTAGGTACTAGGAAACAACAACAGTCTTTTGGTTATTCTGGGGTTTCAACACTGGAAATATCTAATAACAGAATTATTCTGAAATAATTGAAAACTATTTTAAATAAGGAATTGAAGATAATTGAATATGCAGTGTGAAAGGTCAGGCTGCAAGTGACAGTGGGTGATGTTGCAAGACAATGACAAGGTACAGTGCTTTTGGATTATCAGGAATTAGCAAAATGATGTCTTGGTGTCCTCTGGTAATTTCTGAGTTGTGAACTATCTTGCTTATTTATATACTTTGGCAGGTAATGAAATAATGAATGTAAAATTTTGAATTTTGTGTAATCACATTTCTTAAACCAATAAGTTAGAAAGGAAAACCAAGAGATTGCATCCACAAGATCAGGCCTAAATAGGTAGTAGAAAGAATAGAAGGTCTTTATTTTAAATTTTATTTTTAATTCAGAATGGGCAGTGTCTAATCACAAATGAGATTATAGTGAATGTAAATCTTAATGTAACAAAGGATTATCTTGCCATGTTCTTAAAGTTTCCATTTTAATGAGCTTTAGTAACATTCTAAAACATGTAGCAATCTGTGCAGTCATCCGTATGTGACATCTGCTTCTTCATGAAGTGCATTTCTAAGGTAAAACTATTGGTTTATTTGTATGTATAGTTAGGAAGGCTTATAAAACTTTTTTTTTTTTAATGATAGGCACAAGTATTATGTAGTTAGATTTTTTTTGTTTCTGGAAAATGTTATCTACTTTGAAAATTTTAAATCTATAAACACTTGGGAAGGTGTTTAGCACAAGCATCAATAAATGTTTCAATCAGAATCTAGCAAGAAAGGATTCTTAGAAACTTTTACTCCTGTACATGTACTGTGTAATGGATTTAGAGAAATTTGTTTCCTCCTAAAAAATCTTAGCAATGTTGGGTTAGTACCATTTCTTTCCTTGAAAACAAAAAAATCCACATTTTTTACGAACCAGGGCCCCTTAAAACTAATCTCACATTATGTCTTTTTTTTAATTATTATTGTTTTTGAGACACAGTCTTGCTCTATCGCCCAGGCTAGAGGGCAGTGGCATGATCTTGGCTTACTGTAATCTCTGCCTCCCAGGTTCAAACAATTCTTGTGCCTCAGCCTTCCCAGTAGCTGGGATTACAGGCAAGTGCCACCACACCTGACTAATTTTTGTATTTTTAGTAGAGACAGTGTTTCAACATGTTGGCCAGGCTGGTCTGGAACTCCTGACCTCAAGTGATCCTTCTGCCTCAGCCTCCCAAAGTGTTGGATTACAGGTGTGAGCCATCACGCCCGGCCTCACATTATGCCTTACCCAATTATTTTCAGATTGGCCTTCAGCCATAGCATATGGGAAACAATATACTGTTAGAGTTTTCCAAGTGCTTTTCATGAATTTTTTTTCCCTTTTTAAAATTTAATGCTTTATTGCTAACTTTCCTGATCTGAAACATTTATTAGGCAGTTCTTCATTTTCAGTTGTAGCCTTTAAGATATTTATATAGAAGGCTGTCATAGAATGCCATCTTCTTTTGTAGGACAGTTGTGTGTGTGAATTGATTTTTTTTTTTTGAGACCATATTTGTAGTGTGATGTGTAGAAGGAAGTAACCAGAATGGTTTTATCTGCTTCTTTGCCCTACATTCAAGGTCTGCTTGTGATAGTATTTAAAATTGAGTTCAGTGCTGAGTTCAAGATGGGATTTAACCAGACTTTTACAAAGGTAGCATCTGTAGATTTTGTAGCAGTCTACTCAAGGAGGTGATTAATCTTGAGAGACTAGACAGATTTCTTTTAGGTCAAATTAAATTTTACCATTATTGCTGTATAACTCCATTCACCTATCTTTGAAAATATGTTTACATCTTGGTTTTTATTTATACGTTTATTTTTAAAAAACATATTTCTAACATGTTTTTTATTACATGCTTCACTAGAATAAAATTTTCCCAAGTTATTATTACCCAGTTTATCCTGAAATCTTAGCCTCAGGCAGTCCTCCCACCTCGGTCTCCCAAAGTGCTAGGATTACAAGTGTGAGCCACCGTGCCTGGCCCCAGTCCATCTAATGTATGTATTAGATTCTTAGAATATTACTATTTATTAAGTAAAGTTATATTTCTGATAGCTTAATTACTCCTTATATGACAGCATAAACACTATTTGCCTGGCACTACTTTTTAGGCATTCCCCAGACCAGTTTGTTAATTTCATTCAAACTTTAGATTCCAGTTCAAGTATAAAACTCAAATTCTGCCAAATTATTAATATTTCAGATATATTGAGTTTATATTATCGTCTTTTGTAGTTATACTTAGTCTTATCAATTATTGAATTTCCCTAATGTTATTATTATTTTTTTTTACAAAGTCAAACTTTAGTGATTCTGCAGTTCTTATGGTGACTTACGATTTCTTACATTATTACTCTTCAGTCTATTATTAAATCAAATTCCAGGATGGAGTTCCTTAGTCGTTACATTAAAACAGATATATGGAACTCCCCCCTACTTTTGCTTAAGTCATAGTATTCCATCTGTTTTTAATGCTGTTGTATTTTTAACATAAGGAATTACGTGGTTGAATAAAGGAATTGTATCGGAACACAGTCGTGTAACGGAGTTACTTGAAACTAA